AGGGGTGGAGGGCTCTGGATGGAAACCCAAAGACTAGAAGATCAAATGGCTTAGTGTTCAAACATAAGTCTGGGCTTTCTTCTAGAGGTACTGGGGTATCTGAGCAGGGACGGCGTGATTCAAACGGTATGGCGAGGCTTCGTTAGCAGGAAGGGGAGGAGAATCAAGAGGCAGAAACTGAAGGAGAGAGACGGGTTTCCAAGGGCCTCCTGTAGCTTGACAGGCATCTCAGGCTCACGAGAATACCAGGAAAGAAGGAAAGACACCCCTTTGTCACATACGGCAATTAAGCCTCAGAAACCACAATGGCCTACCCAAGACTGGACATCAGTGCAAACTGGGATTTGAACCCGGCTCTGAATTTCCCGACTTTAGATCTGGCTGGGGAGGTAGGCTTGCCAAGCGAGCCCCAGGACCACCCCTTGGTCCATGTGGTTACTCATCTTTCATCCATCCACCAAGCCATCTGACCAATTCATCACCTCCCCATCATCTGGGCACTAATCATCTGTCTTAACAACTGCCCACCATTCAGCTGCCATCACCAGGGTCAGGGCTGCACTCCTGGTACCCAAGTTGCCCAGGGCGTTAAGAAAAACACCTGATGATGCTGGTCAGTGATGTTTACTGAGCTCTTATTGTGGGCTGGGCCTGAGCTAACTGCTTGATATAAATTCTCTCCTTTATTAATAATTCTTCTAATGTCCGAATGAGGTCAGTACAATTATTATCCCTATTCTGCAGAGATGGGGAAACTGGGACTTGTTCAGGCGAATTCCCAGGGCTGACCATGTGGAAAAAGCAGATCTGGGATGCAGACTCAGCTTAATCTGACCCAAGGGCTCCTACCCTGAACCAGTAGCTGGGACTATCCCCAGGGTACCCCTGAGAGCTGCCCCAGCCTGGGGGTGAGGGTAAGGGGTAGGGGGCTTTGTCTTGGCTGAGCCACATCTCTCACACCCCTGTGGCCTGGGCCATCATAATCAGCCCCAACTATATAACCAGGTGGGCTGCCAGGGCCTCTGTAAAGCTAGGCCTGCTGGGAGAGGATGAGGAGGAGGCCCTGCCCCTCCAAACGTGGCCTCCTATGGACACCCAGACTCACAGCCTTCCTATCACCCACACTCAGCTCCATAGCAACTCTCAGCCCCAAAGCCGCACCTGCACCCGCCATTGCCAAACCTTCAGCCAGAGTTGCAGACAGAGCCATCGTGGCAGCCGGAGCCAGAGCTCCAGCCAGAGCCCGGCCAGCCACCGCAACCCAACTGGAGCCCACAGCTCATCCGGCCACCAGAGCCAGAGTCCCAACACTAGTCCACCACCAAAGCGCCACAAAAAGACTATGAACTCCCACCACTCTCCCATGCGGCCCACCATCCTGCACTGCCGCTGCCCCAAGAACAGAAAGAACTTGGAAGGCAAGCTGAAAAAGAAAAAAATGGCCAAGAGGATCCAGCAGGTGTACAAAACCAAGACGCGGAGCTCAGGTACCCTTTAAGGAGGTGGGGAAGGGCCACCGTTAAAGGTTCCTTTCCCACTCTTATCCCTTAGGATGGAAATCCAACTAATGAGACCGCACTCCTTGGCTTGTTCCTGCGTGTTTCACCCAAAGGAGAAAATGCTAGGATGAAGTCAATCTTCTTGCAGGAACATGTTACTATGGTGATTTCTACGCAACACTAATTAAAGCTTGTACCTGGAAGACTATCCCTGAGTAGTCATAGTCATTTTGATTTCAC